TTGTCTTTTGTAAGTCTTCATCCTTAAGTTCCTGGATGCTCCTTTCCATCAGTTTTTTTTTTTTTTTTTTTGTTTTGAGATGGAGTCTTGCTCTGTCACCCAGGCTGGAGTGCAGTGATGCGATCTCGGCTCACTGCCAGCTCTGCCTCCTGGGTTCAGGCCATTCTCCTGCCTCAGCCTCCCGAGTAGCTGGGACTACAGGCGCTTGCAACCACGCCCAGCTAATTTTTTGTATTTTTAGTAGAGATGGGGTTTCACCATGTTAGCCAGGACGGTCTCGATCTCCTGACCTCGTGAACCACCTGCCTCGGCCTCCCAAAGTGCTGGGATCACAGGCGTGAGCCACCGTGCCCGGTCTCCATCAGTAAAGGAGACACTGAGATTCCTGTTTCAAGGGTGAGGAAAGCCAGGCCCATAGTGATCAAACAATTTGTGTAACAGATGAGCTCTAAGATTCATCATATATCAGAGTTTTGGGCTTAATGGGTAATTTACTGCTGTTTCTTGCCTGACGTTAATGTATATTTTGGCAGCTTTTTATTAAAAAAAATTTTTTTTAATTAACGAATATTTTTTTGAGACAGATTCTCACTGTGTTGTCCAGGCTGGAGTGCAGTGCCACTATCTTGGCTCACTGCAACCTCTGCCTCCTGGGCTCCAGTGATTCTCTTGCCTCAGCCTCCTGAGTAGCTGGGATTACGGGCGTGCACCACCACGCCTGGCTAATTTTTTGTATTTTTAGCAGAGATGGGTTTTGCCATGTTGTGCAGGCTGATCTCAAAATTCTGAGCTCAGGTGATCCACCTGCCTTGGCCTCCCAAAGTGCTAGGATTACAGGTGTGAGCCACTGCGCCTGGGTTACAATTTTTTTTTTTTTTTTTTTTTTGTAGAGATTGGGTCTTACTACGTTACCCAGGTTTATCTGGTACTCCTGGCCTTAAGCCATCCTGTCTCAACCTTCCAAAGTGCTGAGATTATAGTTGTGAGCCACTGTGCCCAGCTGCTTTTTCTTAGTTTTCTGGAATGTTGAAGGTCACAGTTTTCTCCTCGGCACTGACTGGGCCCTCTCTGACAGTAGCTTGTACTTAGAATAAATAATCAGCTGAAATGAATGAATGAATGAAAAAAGAATATTTGTGGTTTTCATTCAAAGTAGAAAAGTGATGCTATCAACATTTTTTCCCCCTTGTGAAGGCACTGGATTGATCTATGATGGTGGAATGCAAGAAGTACATGTTCTACCATCAGCAAACAGTTGACCCCCACCTCTGCTAGCAACTGGCGATGGACTAGGTCCTACTGATGTTGGCTATCTTGCCTCCTGGTTGCTTGACTCCAGGTAACTGATAGGAACTCAAATGCTTAGAGCTCGAGAGAACTAATTAAGCCTCATTGCATTTTAGGATCACAGAACAATGACAAAAGACAATTTCTGCTGGAGCGACTGCTGGATGCAGTGAAACAGGTAAGCAGAAAGCACACATTTGCCTTTTTGGTAGCTGATCTCAGCAGCTTCTTTTTCTGTGCAGTGCCAGATCCGCTTTGGAGGGAGAAAGGAGATTGCCTCGGATTCCGACAGCAGGTAAATATGTCACTTCTAAAACCGTTGACCATGGGGGACTGATGAGTCATTGGTTTTCTCACAGGGTCACCTGTCTGTGTGCCCAGTTTGAAGCCGTCCTGCAGCATGGCTTGAAGAGGAGTCGAGGATTGGCACTCACAGCGGCAGCGATCAAGCAGGCAGCGGGCTTTGCCAGCAAAACCGAAACAGGTACTGCTCTGCCTGGCTGTAGCTTGGAGGAGGAGTGCCAGGCGCCTGTGCCCTCTCTCCGTAGAGCCCGTGTTCTGGTACTACGTGAAGGAGGTCCTCAACAAGCACGAGCTGCAGCGCTTCTACTCCCTGCGCCACATCGCCTCAGACGTGGGCCGGGGTCGCGCCTGGCTGCGCTGTGCCCTCAACGAACACTCCCTGGAGCGCTACCTGCACATGCTCCTGGCCGACCGCTGCAGGCTGAGGTACGTGGCCGGGATGCGAACTGGGATGGGATAGAACGATTTCCTTTTCTCTTTCAATCTGCAGCACTTTTTATGAAGACTGGTCTTTTGTGATGGATGAAGAAAGGTCCAGTATGCTTCCTACCATGGCAGCAGGTAAGCCTGGCCCAGACCAGGGTGCAGGGCCTAGCACTCCAGACTTTTCCCTTTTTTTGGGCAGGTCTGAACTCCATACTCTTTGCGATTAACATCGACAACAAGGATTTGAACGGGCAGAGTAAGTTTGCTCCCACCGTTTCAGACCTCTTAAAGGAGTCAACGCAGAACGTGACCTCCTTGCTGAAGGAGTCCACGCAAGGAGTGAGCAGCCTGTTCAGGGAGATCACAGCCTCCTCTGCCGTCTCCATCCTCATCAAACCTGAACAGGAGACCGACCCCTTGCCTGTCGTGTCCAGGAATGTCAGTGCTGGTGAGTGGGAACGGGTGCTCGAGGCGGAGCAGTTATACTGTATCTTTTTTTTTTTTTTTGCCAGATGCCAAATGCAAAAAGGAGCGGAAGAAGAAAAAGAAAGTGACCAACATAATCTCATTTGATGATGAGGAAGATGAGCAGAACTCTGGGGACGTGTTTAAAAAGACACCTGGGGCAGGGGAGAGCTCAGAGGACAACTCCGACCGCTCCTCTGTCAATATCATGTCCGCCTTTGAAAGCCCCTTCGGGCCTAACTCCAATGGAAGTCAGAGCAGCAACTCATGGAAAATTGATTCCCTGTCTTTGAACGGGGAGTTTGGGTACCAGAAGCTTGATGTGAAAAGCATCGATGATGAAGATGTGGATGAAAACGAAGATGACGTGTATGGAAACTCATCAGGAAGGAAGCACAGGGGCCACTCGGAGTCGCCCGAGAAGTAAGTTTGTGTGTAAGGTGGAGTCTCACCGTGCCTGTCCTGCAGCTGTATTCTTTCACCTTAGGCCACTGGAAGGGAACACCTGCCTCTCCCAGATGCACAGCTGGGCTCCGCTGAAGGTGCTGCACAATGACTCCGACATCCTCTTCCCTGTCAGTGGCGTGGGCTCCTACAGCCCAGCAGGTGGGTGTCTCCCGATTACTCCTTTCCTCCAAGACCTCTTTCTGTGATTGCTCTCTCTGCACAGATGCCCCCCTCGGAAGCCTGGAGAACGGGACAGGACCAGAGGACCACGTTCTCCCAGATCCTGGACTTCGGTACAGGTTAATATTGAGAAACCCAGTTGCCTGTGGCAAGTGTAACTTCCTCCTGCCTGCTTTTTCCTAGTGTGGAAGCCAGCTCTCCAGGCCACGGAAGTCCTCTGAGCAGCCTGTTACCTTCTGCCTCAGTGCCAGAGTCCATGACAATTAGTAAGTACTTTCGCAGCCCCCTCCACCAGCTCCAATTAATCTTGACTTTGTTTTCTTCCCTTAGGTGAACTGCGCCAGGCCACTGTGGCCATGATGAACAGGAAGGATGAGCTGGAGGAGGAGAACAGGTACCGTGATTTTCAGGCTTGAGGAATAGCCTGCTTCTGAACAGATGGGTCCCTCTCTTCCCAGATCACTGCGAAACCTGCTCGACGGTGAGATGGAGCACTCAGCCGCGCTCCGGCAAGAGGTGGACACCTTGAAAAGGAAGGTGGCTGAACAGGAGGAGCGGCAGGGCATGAAGGTCCAGGCGCTGGCCAGGTAGGAGAGGGTGAGGGATGGAGAGGTAAGCATATATATTTTTTTAACATTCTTGTACCTGCAGAGAGAACGAGGTGCTCAAAGTCCAACTGAAGAAATATGTAGGAGCTGTCCAGATGCTGAAAAGAGAAGGTCAAACAGCTGAAGGTGAGGGGGAGCCTGAGCCCGGGTTGGGAGGGAATATTTATGACATGTCTCTCTTTCTCTAAAGTGCCAAATCTTTGGAGTGTTGATGGAGAAGTTACAGTAGCTGAACAGAAGCCGGGAGAAATTGCTGAAGAACTCGCAAGCTCCTACGAAAGAAAGCTCATCGAGGTAAGGCCGGTGGAGTCTGTGTGTCTTTGTTTCTAAGCCTCACCTTTCCGTGCTTGTGTTCCAGGTGGCAGAGATGCATGGCGAGCTGATTGAGTTCAACGAGCGCCTGCACAGGGCCCTGGTAGCCAAGGAAGCCCTCGTGTCCCAGATGAGGCAGGAGCTCATCGATCTCCGGGGACCGGTGAGTGTTTCCCCAACCCTGTGTGTCTGTCATTTCTCCCCTCTCCCCCTTCTCCTGATGGTAGGTGCCTGGAGATTTGAGTCAAACGTCCGAAGACCAGAGTTTGTCGGATTTTGAAATGTAAGTCCACAGCCTGTGCTCACAAGGGGTCCAATGTTGGTCTCTCTCTCTTCCTTTTGGTTAGATCAAACCGGGCGCTGATCAACGTCTGGATCCCCTCAGTGTTTCTCCGGGGCAAAGCAGCAAATGCATTCCACGTGTATCAGGTGAGTGCCTGGTTTTCAGGTGGACATCACAGAAGAGGAATTCACATTTTCTCTTTCTTGACAGGTCTACATCCGGATAAAAGACGATGAATGGAATATTTATCGCCGGTATACAGAGTTCAGGAGTTTGCACCACAAGTTACAAAACAAGTACCCTCAAGTGAGGGCCTACAACTTCCCACCCAAAAAGGCCATTGGAAACAAGGTACCATCCCGTGCTGGGAAGCCCACTTGTCATGAAACCCATTCGCTTCTCCTTGCCTCCCCAGCCGCCACCATCTCCTGCCTGGATGACTGCAGCAGCATCCTTGCTGGCCTCTCTGCTTCCTGCATTGCCTCCTCTGAATCTTCAGGTGACCTCCGAAGTCACCTCCTCCCAGGTGCCTTCCTGTCCTAGCCACCCAAGCCAAGTTACCAAAGCGAAGATGTTTTGTGTTTCCTCAGGATGCCAAGTTTGTGGAGGAACGGAGAAAGCAGCTCCAGAATTACCTGCGCAGCGTCATGAACAAAGTCATCCAGATGGTCCCCGAGTTCGCTGCCAGCCCCAAGAAGGAGACCCTCATCCAGCTGATGCCCTTCTTCGTGTAAGTACTGCTCCCACGGACATGGGCCGCCAGCAGTGGCTTTTTTAATCCTTTTAAAATAAAGTACCTCGTGGTGTTGGGATCCGGAGAACCAGACCCAGACCTGCCTTCAAGGAACCCTTGGGTACTGCCAGAGCCATTTCTGGATCAGTTGTGGATGGTGGAAGTCTTGGAGACCCATTTCAAACCAAGAGGTAGGAGGTAAAGGCCTTGATGGATGTCAGCATAGTTCACAGTGGAATTAGATTTCACGGGGCACCCATCACGCAGTCCTGAGGCCCAGGTGTTGCCTAGGAATGAATTCAAAGGCTATTCAGCCTGGCATGCTCTGATACTGCCCATCAGGACCCCCGCAGCCATGCAGTACAGAAGGCAGAGCAAGGCCACTCCCTCCCACTCCACAGATCCAAGGGGCTAAGACACAGGGAGAACATTCTCCATGATCTTCACATCCTGGAGGCAGAACTGGGTTTTCAAAGTGGTGAGACTCACAGACTTATGAGGGAGCTAGGTCGTGGAAGATGCTGGCCACATCCCCGCCACACACACAGATCAGTCCTAGCTGGGTTGCAGGGATCCAGCCCTCTAAGCTTCAAAGGCAGCTCCTAGTAAGTGGAGTATTGACCGGCTCGCCAGACCCAGATCACAGGTGAAACAAAGTGAAAAGTTAGTCTCTCCTCGCAGCCATTTTCACTGATGAGCAGTTGAGGCTGTCCGATTAATGTCAGCCGCATGCTGGTGACAGGACACAACGCAGTGTACCCCAAGAGGCTTATTAAAAAGAACAGCCACTCCTGGGGCCCTCTGAGGGTGCCCTCACACACAGACCCCCTTTTCCCCAACTCCCCAGTGCTGTGTTAAGTTGCTAGCAGCAGGGAGGATGGAGATGGAGTTTCTGAAATGAACACCAAAGCACATGTCAGGACCACGCGTGGCCTGGCAGGGGGCTCATTACCGCAGCTTACATCCTTCTCCCTGCAGGGGAGGGGAGGCAGTGCCCTGGGGACTTATGGGCTGTCTCCTAGGTGACCGTGGCATCCCAGGAGTTCCTTCTCCAGTTGCCTTCCAGGTGAGCTTAGAGCCAGGTGCATCCCTGGGGGCATGATGTCCCCAGAGTGTCTACCAGCTTGGTGACAATGGACCCTGCAACCCAGGAGGCCTGGCCCCTCATGGATTTAGGGATGGAATCATCTGTGCCGTTTTCCTTCCCGTGTTTTCTGCCCAGTAGTTTGAACCGCATTTCTAAGGCCGTTCACTCTCCTGTGTGACCCCAAAATGGCTCTGGCAATACCAGGTCTGTGGAGTAAGATTGAGGTCTGACCTGAGCATAGGGTTCACAGAGGAGTGAACCCTGCTGGAGGTGGCCAAGTTCAGAAGTGAAGGGCGAGGGCATTCACTAAGCAGCATCCCCATGGGCCACGCTCTATCCCAGCATCAAACGTTATCGTTGGCTTTGTCCCAAGAACCTGCAGGGCAGATTCTGTGATTTCCCCCTTTATTTTTGCTTGCACCATTTTTTAAAACAGCTCAAGAGACAGATCACATACCATACAATTTACCCACTTAAAGTGCACACAGCTTGCTAGTTTGACTTTGATCCCCCTTCATAGGCTAGGAACTCGAGTCCTAGAAAGGAGCATCGTGAGCAGCCCAAGTACACCTGCTGGTGAATGACACAGCCAGGAGTCATCTAAGACACTGTCCCCGTGGTCCCTAGTTTTTACCCAGAGACGGGGACAAAGGTCGCTGGCTCTTGAGAGCTACAGGCTATCAGGGTCTTCCCTGAGGGGCTGTTTTATGTCGGGAAAGTCTAGATTTACAGGCACTGCCTTCTTTGGAGTCGAGATTGAAGCCTACCGTGGTACTGTTTCTCGCTTTTATGGCATAGTTCCTTGAGTTTTCACAAAGGCTTGGAGTCCTTTAGCCATCACCATCAAGATGTGGAACAACTCCTTTCCCCCCAAATTTCCTAGCATTCCCCTATAGGCAACCCGACAGCTCCCGGTCTGTGCTTTGTCATTTCTAGTTTTGGGAATTTGACGATGTGCTTGAGATTCGTCCATGTTGCCAAAAACCTGCATAGTAAGAAGCAAACATTCACCCAACACAAGGGGTGAGGGCTGATGCGTAAGAAAAACTGCTTCAATGCGCCTTTCAAACCGTGTTTACATCATTGCAAGGGCCAAGGTCACCTCGAAATGTAGGTACTGGAAGAGAAATCCAGAATGTTACATAGAAGACGCACGCTAACAACAGAGCCTAGGAAAGGTCGCCACACGTCCTCATCCCAGCTCCAGGGGGGGCAACTCTGGGCTCAGGGATGTCACTTCCCACAGTCAACATGCTGGGATTGAGGCTCATACCCTGAAAGTGGCCTCCCCATCATCACTGACCCCGCCCAGGTAGCAGAGGAACGTCGGGTTCTGGATCCACAGCTCGGAAAGTCTGCTTTGTGACTGGAGAGAGTCACCGTCGAGGAGTGGCCATTATCCTGAGCCTGTCTTTTATCGCCACGTTGATATTTTACCCGTAACCATGAAAATAGATGGCGACTGGATTTTGTTCCTTGCGGTATGTCCTTTGCAGGTAAATTTAGGAAACCTAATAGGGTAAAAGGCTCAAGGAATAGGGCTATTAAAACGGGGAGACTCCTCCCCGCATGTGAAAAATTGAGTTGTCTCCCACCACTACCTGAGGGGTCTACCCCACCCCTTTGGGTGGTGGCTTAGGCCTCCATGTCTGTATCACCACATCTCACAGACGAGACTGTCCTGGCCCCAGAAGGTAGGAACTGAGTCTTTTCAATTCCCCGAGAGCCCATGATGGGGTCTGGCCTCATGTAAGAGGAACATGAGGAAAGCCAGAGATGGCACTGTCATTCTTTACCCAACAGCCACAACTTCTCCACCCTTGTCTGCCGACCTGTCTGAAGACTGCAACACCCACCCATTTGCTGCTTTTTATTTATTCAGGCTGCCTGTAAATATCCCTGCTGAATAGCCATCTCTCCCCATCTCTAGCCCCTTGGGCCTCTGCCGTCTCTGGAGCAGGCAGCCGAAGACCTACAATACCTAGACGCTGATCTTGTTCAAGAAAGACGAGGAAGGGCTTTTCAGATAAGGTTCCCTCTGCCCCTGCAGCACCCTCTTCCCCCAGGGTAGGGAGTTGAGGAGTTGCACCGGTAAAAGGTTGTGGTTTGGCAACGATGCTGTATTTTGGGAGTTTGTAATATCTTTGTAAAATCCTCCTTGATTGGGTGTGGTGGATCGTGCCTATAATCCCAGCACTTGGGAGGCCTGAGGTAGAGGATTGCTTGAGTTCAGGAGTTTGAGACCGTCCTGGGCACCATAGGGAGACCCCCACATCTCTAAGAGAAAAAAATCTCTACTCAGTTCCTTTGGTATATTAGATGCCTCTACCAGTAAAAGTTCCTATGAAGTTGCTGGCTAGACTTCACTAGTGTCTCTTACCTTATTTCAGTCATTTCAGGATGTCAAAGGAGCCAAATCTATTTCTAATCACCACCAACTGCATAAATATGCATCAATGATGTATGATTGGCACTATTATCCTCATTTCACAGATCAGAAAGCTGTGTTTTGGGGAGGTTATGGATCTTTCTCCAAGGTCTAGAGTGTCTTAACAGAAGGAACTCAAGTTTTCTGACTCTGAATATGGAGTTAAGGCCTTTGGCAACCCATTCTTATGGATTGCCATCCAGACGCCCCTTTTTCTTGTTTGTGAAACTGTAACAGACCTAGTCCCAGCATTAACAGAGTCCCTGCTGGGGAGCAGGAATGGAACATATCTTGTCCACACATTCCTCTGTTGCTTAGGCCCCAGAGCTGCAAGCCCACTTTGTTATAAAAATGCAGTTGTGCCTAACAACTGTCTGCTTCTTGGTGATTGGCTTTATGATTGCAGCCAGCTAAGAAATGGTGTTGTCATTCCAGAAGTCTCGGTGGTACACAACGCTGAAGTCGGCAGCTAACAAGGGCTATGAGAGATGAGAATTTCACTCTGAGGATCCTGTGGGGAGGAGGCATCTGCAGCAGGGACTGGAGGGAACCTTGGTGTTAAAAAAAAAAAAAAAAAGGCTGTCATTGTAAATGTGAGGCGTTTCAGCTTCCGACTACAGCCCATGTCTCTACTGTTGGACGCCAGTCCTGGGATGAGCCTGGCACTGGCTTCATTCCCCTGTAGCAAAGGGGCCCAGTGGGGACACATGGGGTCGTCTTCTCTTCTGAGTACTGGCCCTAGTCTCTTATCCACATTAGCCCCCACTTCCTTTGCCAGTTTACATACTCCCAGTCCTACCCAACCCCCCACCTTCAGATTCTGCTATTCAGCCAGACAGCATTACCAGTATTAGGCTGTTCTCAATCTATAAAGATGGCAGTTGCAAGAGGTTCAGCCTCACATACGCCAGCAGCCACCAGCACTCTCCATTCAAGTCCACTGTGCTCAGCAGTCTGGGTTTTCCATCTGTCACGCACTCACTGAAGCCCCTGGTCTAGCCAGATTTCCGCAGGTGTCATCCACTCAACTTGTCCCAAATGAAGCCCATCCTCCCGTGGCCTCACCTGCCCCCTCCTCATCCTGGGTTCTCTCAAACCATCACAGCACCCCTGCCTCCAAGCCTGTGTCCCGAGACATGGCTCTGCTCCACATGGCCTCGAGGATTGAACCATCCCTGTGTCACAGAAGCCTACTGTCACACCCTCAACCACAGCAGCCTACACTCACTGGGACTTCCCAGGTGCCAGGCACAGACATGTGACACATATAGCCTCGTGACAGCTCAGTGCACGTCCCGAGCTAACCCTGCCTTCCAGGAAGGGGAAGCAGCTGGGCCGGGTCTGCCCGGCTACAAGTCCACCCCCTCCCCATGGGCCTGCCACCTTCACCTTTTTTCATTTTCACATCTAGAGGGCCCTTTACACAGCAACCCTCAGCTCACTTCTGGTCACCCTCCACACCTCTGCCTCCTCCGGGAAGCCCTCTGTGCCCTGCTCAGAACAACCTGAGTTCCCTCTCATTGGGGCATCCACCGTGATCCACCACAGCCATCTGTCCAGTGTCTGCCCTCCCCATCCTCAATGACACTGTGGCTTTCCAAACCTGAGACCACTTCTGCACCCCTTCATGCCCAGCCCAGCATGGTGGTGACACAGGTCATGTGTTTGAATGTTCACTGTTGCCCATTGTCTCTCTAGGCACTTGATCCCCATGATGCTTAAAACCACCCCACCTTTATTCTGTCCAAGGCTCAGAGGGCAGGCATTTGCCTACAGAAACACAGCTAGTTGGTGGCTTTAGGTAGCCCTTGAATCCTTACCACCACAGTACTAGGATATGCTTATGGTTGTCATCCCCAAATGACAGACAAGGAAACCAAGGGTCAGACAGCACTGCCCACAGCAGGACTGGACAGAGACACGTGCCTCCAAGCTATGTCCTCTCCCTACCCCTTCATAACAGTCACCCCACCGACTGCTACCTCTCCTCTCCCAACCAACAAGGCACTGGCCTCTCCCAGGCACTCTCAGAGCCTGTTACCTCCAGGGCCTCTCCCCCCAAGCTCTGGTCATTGCAGGGCAGGGCTCATCCTGGCTGTGCTGAATGATGATGGTGGTTGCAGGCTAAGTGGCTGCTCAGACCCCGCATCTGAAGAGCATGACAGGAGGGGGTTGTGAGGGCATGGCTTTAAACTGACTTTTACATCCAAGCCTTCCTGTATCTAAGAATCAGTTCCCCTACACTGCAAGCAAAGACCTCCTTCCAGCATCTTTGAACCATCCTCTAAGGAGCATTCAGGGATAAAGAGGCTCTTCGTAAGTGGGGTCCCCCATCCTTTGAAGAGAGGATCATGTTTGCTTTGGGCCTGCAGCCAGACACCCACCTAAAGGAGGAAAGCACAGCACACGCCAGGCTGGTTGGGCTCAGAGATGATTCAGAGCAGCTCCGGCTTTGTTCAAGGTCAAATGTTTCTTTTTCATCCATGCACAGAAGGCAAAGCAACAACTTGACTTACAGGAAAAGACAATCATTAAAAGGGGTCTTCATTTTGTTAGCTTATCAGGGTGTCAAACTTGAAACGAGGGATCTCACTCGCACAGTGGCCATGTCCCTGGAAAGGTGCAACGCAAAGTAGATCATTGTGAAGAGATTCACTCCTGAGATACATGAAGATGCTAGGCTGTTTCAGGGAACCCTGCAGGGATCCTCGAGGGGAATGATTTCTTTATGAATGCAAGTCTCTTAACTCACATGATTTGTGAAACTGGGCTTGGATACAGCTGGGGGTGGATGTTCCTGATCTGACATTCTCACTTGGCATCTTTGGTCCTTTCTAAACCACAGATAAGGCAGAGCTAGCTGTGGACACAGTCCTGTCTTCCCTTGTAGGGTCCAGTGGATCCAGGACTTACATCCAGCAAGCCACAGCAGCACAGAGGTGCTGCGGACGCAGGAGTGGACATGGATCCTGTTAGGTTTTTGCCTTGTTTTAAAACATTTTATCCCAGTGAGGTATTTACTTCCTATTCAAATAGCGTATAGTAGGCAGAGTAAGAACATTCCTAGCCCCAGAATTTATGTGTCCCCTTATCTAGCAAAAGGGACTTTACAGATGTGATTAAGGATTGGCCAGGCACAGTGGCTCACACCTGTAATCCCAGCACTTTAGGAGGCTGAGCAAGAGGATCACTTGAGACCAGCCTGGACAAGAGCAAGACCCCATCTCTACAAAAAATTACACTCAGGTATGGTGGCTAGTACCTATAGTCCCAGCTGCTCAGGAGGCTGAGGTGAGAGGATCACTTGAGCCCAGGAGATCGAGGCTGCAGCAAGTTATCATTACACGATTGCACTGTAAAACCTGGGCAAGAGTCGAGACTGTCTCCAGAAAATACAATTTTGAAAAAATGCAACCACATCACAGGACTTCCTGCTGAGCACCCTCTGCTCTCACGGTGAAGCCTCCCAGCCTCTACCCTATCCCCTAAAAAATGTGCCGAGGGCCTCCCACACAACCCAGACCCATGCCCTGGGACCCACACACGCTGTGTGTTCGCGTTGCTTCAGAACCAGGATCAGTGTCCCCCTCTTGGTGTTATCTTCCACTGTTCCTGGCTCTTAAACACAATACCATGCCAAACAACCTTTTAACTAGCCCCTAGCCTAGGGCCTGATTATTTTCTTAGGATTAATTCCACAGGAAGTCCGTCTCCTGTGTTTTGCTACGCATCTTGTGTGGCTTTATGTAGTGTTCTCCAAAGTTGCCTTGGACTTAGAAGCGTACCTTTGCTGGAAAATCAAGGAAAATGTGGGGAAGAAAGCTGTGCCTAGAACATTCTTTCATAGCCTTAAAATGTAGACCGGAACGGTGGTACCATGAGCTAGCTCAGACTCACAGCCAAGCTTGGTTGGAGCCTCGGAGTGCTGTTAAAAAAAAAAAAATGGAAAGGTTTACGTGAC